TATTAACTATTTAAATTATAAATGAGAAGAGGTGCTGGCAAGTATTTCTTTGAAACATTGAACACGCAAGTGTCTGCAGCTAGTATAAACAATAATTTTGTTTCATGCAAAACTGTTCATATACATGGATATAAAATGCAAGTAATTATCTGTCTGATTAATGTTTCATGAAAGTAGCCATCAAATGTGATTTTAAAAAAATGACAAGTCACATTTTTTAGTAACTCCCAAATGGCCCCAGAGGCATAGGAATTTCACATAAGAAAGAGAAATTGTGTGGGCTATTTTTTCCATTTATAACCTAATAAAGATACAGCTGGTTATTGTCAACCTAATTTTATGTTTAGAAAAATCACTTAAAGGAAGACACAAAACTGACAGGAGTTCTTCAACATTTTATTTCTCACATGAAAATGTGAAAAGTTACATTTGACAAGATAGAAAACAAAAATAAATATGTAAATTGTTGTAATAAGTAAACTGTTGCCAAGTTTCTGATGTTCCAAATAATTCATAATCTGAGAGCTTCCATACGTGGATCTAAGAAAATCCATTTGTCCTAATGTTCTGCTGAAATATTCTGAGTAGGGCTGAAATTTGCCATTCACTTTTTATGTGGATGGTGCTTATTAGGACAAAAACATCTCAGCTGCTATCACTCTAAAGGTAAAATCATACCTATTTAGTTTGAAGGTGTAGGTTTTTTTTTCCCTAAACATAAATTAAAGGAAAAAGGAAAAACGCTAGCTAAAATCCTGTATTATTAGTGATGCATTCATTGATTTATTCCACACTTTCACGCTATGCACATACAAATAAAAGTAGTTCCCTTCGAAGAGCTTACACTCTGTTAGACCTATGATATTTAGATAACTGTAACCTTATTTACTTACTTATTTAAAGAAAGTTTTCATTCCTAATAAATCATTCTCAAGGCTATATTTATCAAGGTTCATGCTTTCTACTTCCTCTTGGGGGTGGGGCAAGCAAGCGTCTTTATAAGGTAATCATGCTTGGAACTTCTGTTTGCATGCGCTCATCAAAATCAAGTGTAGCTATTTAGGGAAGCAAAGACCCTAGTCTAGGCCTGGAAATGAGATTCTCTTCTTTTTTGGCCTCCCCTTCTCTGGTTCTGAAATCAAGTTTTCCTGGTCTCATTACTAGGAATTCTTCCTCTTCTTATCACTACGCAGTACCCACAGCAAACCAGGATAATTGTATAAGCCCCTTGGCTATTTAATGTTGCTCTGAACTCAACAGGTATCTTGCAAGAATAAACAAATCCATTGTGGACTGCAAGTCACTTGCTTTCAGGCTAGGGAGAAAATGCAGCCTTAAGTCAAAAGGGCATTTTCCCTCTCAGCTAGGAGAGCCCTGTCAAGATAGGCTGCTGGTGTTCACATCTCCCTCGCAGCGAACCCCAAAGCCGCCCTGGGAGGAGAACCCGGTGACCAAGAGGACCGACTCAGAGGCCGAGCGCGCTCAGGGCTCGGAATGGGTCTGCAGGAAGTCGTCCCGAAAGAGCTGCCTGGACACGTGCGTGACACTCACCTGTTCACACTCTCCAGGCCAGGAGAGCTACGGTCCTCTGCAAGTTCGGAATGGGTCCCCCAAGATCGCGAAGCCCTCCCACACTGCGCAGCCCAGGCTTCAGGTTGCGTTTGCGAGTTGCTGGGCTGCGGTCGTGGGTGGGACTCGCCGCAGAAGCAAGTGCCAGTGGCCCGGCGGGGGTCTCCTCACTCGCGCTCGCTCCGACTAGCGGCGGAGGGACTGCGGCAGGACGCGAGCTGAGCCCGGCCAAGGCCGCTGCGCTCAGCGGCCAGGATGCTGCAGTGCGGCGCTTCGGCGCCCCCTACTGGGGGCAGGGGCAGGCTCCTCCCGCCGCGCTGCCTCCCAGGCTTGCGAGCTTGGGTCTTTAACGTGCTGCACCCAAGACGGGCTTCCCTTTTTCACTGGTTATTTCCAAGCCTCCAGGCTCCCACCGAAGGGCGGCTTTCCTCGGTCAAAACCTTGCCTAAGAAAGCATCACTACGTGGTGTTTTCTATTCCTTATTTCAAATGATCCTCGCAATATCTCTTTGAAGTATCTTTAATTATCTCCATGATACCCAAGAGGAAACTGAAGGAGAAGGTAACGCAAGGCTAGTAAATGGCTGGAATGAAATCCAGACTGGATTGGGAACTGAGAGATGCTAGGAAAAACAAACAAGGAATTCAATTGAAATTCTATTCATATATTTGAGAAAGTTCCAAAAGCTTCTCGTCCTCCTTACAGGATCAGCATTTATAGGATTTGCATTGGAGTCATACTCCATTATGCTCAGACCCTAACAAAGACAATTAATATGCGAGCTGTGCTGGACCTGC